GTTATTCAGCCCAGCAACCCTATTTACTTTTTTTCAGGATCCCCAAACTCGCGTTTTTTAAGGCTTTCCGCTACAAGAGAGCCAGAATTGAAGCCTGGGTTGGCGGCAGTGCAGGTACCTGCTCACCTAAGCATCCCTCTTTTAATTTTCCTAACTCCTCCACCCACTTGCCCAAGTATAACTTTTGAATGGATTCAGCAGAAGTGAGGCAGGAAAGGCAGGAAGATGAGAAAAGGCGCGACATCAACACGCAGAGCTCACTGAGCCGCCTTGATGATAAAAGGCGGGCACAGGGACTACGTGGGTGGTGGCAGAAAGGGCGCGGGACACGCCTCGCAAAGAGGGAAGAGTGGGCGGGGCCACGTGCCGTTGTCAGAGTTCGCAACTCGAGCGCCCAGAGGGCTCGCGAAAAGTCCCAGCCTGCAAGCCAACCTCGCTCAGCGGACGACTGGCCGGATCCCAACGCGCTGCCCCTTGCCCAGCCTGCGAGCGCGTGGTACGAAGGCGCGTCTGCATCCATGCCCCAGCCCGGGGAGCTGGAGGCGCTCGCAGTCAGAGGCGAGTGATGCTAGGCTGAGCGCGTGGCGGCCCGTGTCGTGCCCCGCTGAGCCAAGTGCGGAAGGGCAGCGGCGCGCTCCGACTCTGCTCGCCGCACGCAGGGCGGGGCGCGGCTGGGGGGCGGGGGGCCTGGCCGCCCGCTGGGAGCTGCGGACGAGCAGGCGCGCTGAGGACCCGAGGGAGGACACGGTTAAAGCATTGCTATCAACTGTGAACCCAGAGAGCCCTCCTTAGCCAACACGCTAACTCCGAAGCCTCCCTTACGCCCCCGAACCACCGAAGGCGGCGACACCTGATTCAGCGCACAAACACAGGTCCCTTCTGTCCCGGATACAATTACGCGGCAGACACACACTCAAACTCGCGCGGGGCAGCCAAGAGACGAGGTGAGCGGAGGGACCACGCCGTTCCAGAGGGCGGAAGGGGGGGCGGTCTGGGTGGAGGAGAGGGGCGTTGTTTGCTCCCTGAGGTGAGTGCCGGGCGAATGGCTGCTGTCCAGGGGCGGGGGGGTGGGAATTAGAAAGCACAGACAGGGTTGGGCTGAGGAAGTTAGAAGTGGTTAGTGGGGGTTGGCGGGGTAGGGAGAAAGGCTAGGGGTTGAGGGGGTGTGAAGGAGATCTTTTTAGGCTGGCCCCTCATAGCGCCCGCGATCCTGTTTCTGCCATATGGCATCCGTTCGAGGGTTCTCTCGCGTTTGTGCGCTCAAGGCAGAGGGAGGGTATAACGGGGAGGCGATTCGGCCGAGGACCTTGTACTTGACCCCTGAAGGGATGGGCACCGCGGAGCCCAGAGGCCAGAGCCAGCTGCCAGGGCAGGGATGGAGGTGGGGGACCAGGAGGAGCTTCGGGACCTCTTCAACTCCCCTTTACTCCGTCTTCCCCCTAAGGAGGAACAAGAGCGGGATGTGTTGGGGGTGGGGAATGTCTTGGGGCTGTACAAGCTCGCTGAGACTTTTCGGGGCCCGCCGTTTCCGCGTGCCCGCGCGACTCTCGACAATGGACAGTGTACAGTGGTGGCAGGGTTTCACGGGTCCCCGCGCCGATTTGGGAATGGTACGGGGTGCCCTTGCATTAGAGAAGCCTGTGCGGGCCCCCGGGATTAGAGAAGAGGTGAGCGCCTGCGGGCGGGGAGAGAAGGACGCGCTGCTGGCAAAAAGAAGGGCGCCTTCCATGGACTGGAGGAGCGGCGAGGGAGCCTGGTATGTGTGTTTTGGATTTGAAGGAGGCAAACCGCATCGGAGAGTGCAAGTAGATGCAGTGCGTCGGGGCAAAAGGACAATCTGAGGAGGTGGGCGGGGTACCCAATCTCTATATACAAGCTTACTTTAAAATAATATTTATTTTTATTTCAGTGAGAGTAACACATGCGCACTGTGGATTCCTTTGTGAATACATAAAAGGAAAAGTTAAAACTCTTATAATTCACACTATCCAGAGAAAAACAATACTATTTTGGCAAGTATCATTCCCATATGTGTACACATGTATGTTTTAAGTTGTTTTCTGGTTGTTATTACAGCTATGAAGTCTTACACTCCATATTTCATTCTCCTGTGGAGTGCTGTTGGGATAGCGAAGGCTGCCAAAATCATCATCGTGCCGCCAATTATGTTTGAAAGCCATATGTACATTTTCAAGACGCTAGCCTCAGCCTTGCACGAGAGAGGCCACCATACAGTGTTCCTCCTCTCTGAAGGCAGAGACATCGCCCCATCTAATCATTACAGCCTCCAGCGCTACCCAGGGATCTTTAACAGTACCACCTCAGATGCTTTCCTACAGTCCAAGATGCGGAATATTTTCTCTGGGAGATTGACAGCAATCGAACTGTTTGACATACTGGATCACTATACTAAGAACTGTGACCTGATGGTTGGCAACCATGCCCTGATCCAGGGTCTGAAGAAAGAAAAATTTGACCTGCTGCTGGTGGACCCTAATGATATGTGTGGATTTGTGATAGCTCATCTTTTAGGGGTTAAATATGCTGTATTTTCAACTGGCCTTTGGTATCCTGCTGAAGTGGGTGCTCCTGCTCCATTAGCATACGTCCCAGAGTTTAACTCACTCCTCACAGACCGCATGAACTTGCTGCAAAGGATGAAAAATACCGGTGTTTACCTCATTTCCAGATTAGGGGTCAGCTTTCTGGTTCTTCCCAAATATGAAAGGATAATGCAGAAGTACAACCTGCTGCCAGAGAAGTCCATGTATGATTTGGTTCATGGGTCCAGCCTGTGGATGCTGTGTACTGACGTAGCACTGGAATTCCCAAGACCCACTCTGCCTAATGTTGTTTATGTAGGAGGAATCCTAACCAAACCAGCCAGCCCACTACCAGAAGTAAGGTTTGCCGAATTCCTTGGTAATTCTTTCGTAAAACTTACTGCCATGTTTTGATTTACAGGATCTCCAAAGATGGGTAAATGGTGCTAATGAACATGGCTTTGTCTTGGTGTCTTTTGGAGCTGGTGTCAAGTATCTGTCAGAAGACATTGCTAACAAACTGGCAGGAGCTCTGGGGAGATTGCCTCAAAAAGTGATTTGGAGGTAAGGTAATAATGTAGATTGTTTCTTTGCTATTAAAAGACTAATTGTCTGGTGTACATTTTAGGTTTTCTGGACCCAAACCAAAGAATCTAGGAAACAACACTAAACTCATAGAATGGTTACCACAAAATGACCTGCTTGGTAAGTCAATGATGTGTGGTTACTTACTTGGCTGTAAGTTGTTTTCTTTTTCATCTTTCTTCAGGGCATTCAAAGATTAAAGCCTTCCTGAGCCATGGTGGTTTGAACAGTATTTTTGAAACTATATATCATGGTGTGCCTGTAGTGGGAATTCCACTCTTTGGAGACCATTATGATACTATGACCAGAGTACAGGCAAAAGGCATGGGGATATTGCTAGAATGGAAGACAGTTACTGAAAAAGAGCTCTATGAAGCACTAGTGAAGGTTATCAATAATCCCAGGTAAGGTTTCAATTAACATTAAAGCTGATGAATCATCATTCTGTGTTTTGTCCCCTCTCCATAGCTACCGTCAGAGGGCTCAGAAGCTTTCGGAAATTCACAAGGATCAACCTGGTCACCCTGTCAATCGAACTATCTATTGGATAGATTATATTATTCGTCACAATGGAGCCCATCACCTACGTGCCGCTGTCCATCAGATCTCCTTTTGTCAGTATTTTTTACTGGATATTGCCTTTGTGCTTTTGCTTGGTGCTGCCTTGTTATACTTTCTCTTGTCTTGGGTGACAAAATTTATCTACAGAAAAATCAAAAGTCTGTGGTCTAGAAATAAGCATAGCACAGTTAATGGACATTACCACAATGGAATCCTCAATGGCAAGTACAAAAGAAATGGCCATATTAAACATGAAAAGAAAGTGAAATGAGCCAACAGCCCAGGTGATAGAAATAAATTGGTTCACTCATTGAATTTTTATTGCTATTATTTAGTCTAACAGCTACTAAAAGTAAAACATCAGTAAACAATTCTAACATGCCCTTATGAGATCTACTAATGAAATTCTGTGGAATTAAGATGGCTGTAAAAAGCACAAACCTAAAATGCAGAAATGTATTTTATTCAAATACTGATGTAGAGAGTTTTGGCACTGAACCTTTTAGAAGCCTTAATTATTTAAATCAATTCAGTGACTGTGTCAGACCTTAGTTTTAAATCTTGATATGTGCGTGTCCCGGATCAGGAATGGTTTCATTTTTCTTAATAATGTGTGTGTGTGTATGTGTGTGTGTGTGTGTGTGTGTTTGTGTGTGTGTGTGTGTGTCCTAATTAAGAGAATTTTTACTGGCTGCTTGTTACATTTGTTGAGGGTACAACACACTCAAGAATAAAGTAAAAGGATAGTCAGGATCCAGATGTTTCTTTTCTAGCATTTAATGTGTGTGAACTCAGAACACTACCATGAAAGAACACTTCCCCCCAAAACTGGATGCAGAGGAAGAAAAAAAAAAAAGAAATGGCACAGTTTTTTGTATTTTTTTTTTTAGTTATTTTTTGTTGTTGTTGTTTGTATTGTTTTTCTTTTCTGATAGAGTATGGCCACTTCTGGGGGAAAAACATGTAATTAAGTAAATGTATACATTGGTTTTCACGTTTTACTTTTGTTTTCCCACTACCAATAATTTTCCTCTGGAAGAATTTTATAGTTTTTTCTATTTCATTTTAATGAGTAACAATATGTTAAATGCATAATTAAGACAAAGCAATGAAATTCTGACTTTATTCAAAGTACTGAAGATTATTGCTTCTAGGGCATTTTTAAACAGCACCATTGTATTGTTGAATGTTTATGTAACTGATGGCTTTTCTATAATGTAATTTTTGAATGTTCAGGTGTTACATTTCCAAAGTTTAACTTTTAAAAAACCATCTTCTGATCCCTTTTATTGTCTGGGCCATACAATCTATATTACATAGGTGCCAACATTTAATTCTTTTAAATGGAACATTTGCAGTTTTCCATATTGGTACCTGCTTTTTCTGGAGAGGTTTGAGATCTTGTTAACAAATCAGACTTTACACTATATACAGATGTGACAGATAAATTGAACCACTTGTTTGTGAAAATGAGTTCCTGTCATCTTCCTCATTCACTCAGCCCTCACCCCAGCAGCCTTTTCCGGTCATTGTAGCTGACATGGAGCAGTGACAGTATTCATTTGAGAACAGGGATGCAAGTCACAGACATCATAAAATCAGGGTCTCCCTGCTGAAGCATTCACTAGTTGGCAACTATGAATTTATTCCATGTCATTCTGTTTACTTAGCACTTGCACTACCCTTGTTGGTTGAGTGTATGCTTTATTTGTTTCTAGTTTGAAATCCCACATCTGATAGCTGAGAGTAGGCAAATACAACATTTACCTAATGTCATTCACTAACATGGAAGAGTTGTGAAAATTCTAGAGTGCTGTAAATCCTTGGCATACACTATGACAAACAACTTCATTACTCTCCCACCAGGAGCTGCTCTCCTGCACTTAGAAATAATGTCACAAGTAGTTTTCTAATGTACAATGCAGACAAATGTACTGCTCTCTGAATACTTGAAGAAATGGTATTATACATACATAGAAACTTATTAGTTATACCTTTTCACAATCTTATTACGATGTTGCCGTTAAAAGGGAAAAAAGACACAGGCAATGAATGGTGGGATAGTAAGAGGACTTAGAGTGTATGAATGAGTTGATTTTACTTTTTTGGAATTTGATTAAGTTGACAGTAGGCACTGATTGGATGATTAAACATAAGTTAATCTCCACTGTGATAAAAACTTAAATAATAAACATGATTTAAAATAGAGAAGTGTTGTTGGAATAAAATTTTTATTCAGA